AAATCTGGAGTCCAGTAGTTTGGTTTCTAATCCTGGCTGTGTTCCTGAACAGCTTTGGTTTACTCATATGTAAAATGGGAGTAATTATACAATATCTCAATGCTTCAGTTAAGAGCTGAGGAACCGTAGTGAGGTGGAATCTGAATTCCAGATTCAGTCTTTTTGAGCTTTGTAAACTTGGCAAAGGGCTTGACCTAAGCATATATTTGTTAAAAAATGTGAATCTTGCTGTATGCTGCACGCTTTTCGTGCTTGGTCCTGCCATGCTGCTCACCTGTACCATGGCACTGTTGGCGCAGCAAGGAGCTGGTAACCATCATGCCTTGCCCTAGACACCTGGGCTCAAGCAATCTACCTGCCTTAGGCTCCCAAAAGCTACGATAATAGACATAAGCCACCCATCTGGGCCAATATTCATGTCCTTAATGAATTTAAAATATGCAGTAATTATGGCTTTGGTGCGTGAGGTGATATCTTACAGGAAAGGGGACTCAGAGCTAACTTGACAAAATGATTGCTACCCCTCCTTTTCTCCCTGTGATACTTGTAGAGAATAAAAATGAAAGCTAGAAAAGTGAGAGTCCACATTTATTGAGTTCTTACATGGTACCAGGCCTCCTTCCAAGCATTCCACATATTCAAAACACTTTTGCATTATAATCATACTAGATTCTTACAACACCTTTAGAGGCAGGCAGAATTTGCAAGTGGGTTCTTATTTTCTCCCAGAAAACAGAAGCTGGAAGAGATGAAAGGGGTCACTATCTTCTGGCCCCTGCATTAGTATGGTGGAAACTCACATGGCCCCTGCTCTTTCAACCTCTAGCCTGGTGTTCTTTCCACTACACCAGTTAGACTCCCCAAAATAAAAGGCTTTCTGGATGCCAAGGGTTATTATCCATGATATCATCCCTTTATCCTGGGAAATGGAGCATATAATTGTGTTTTATTGATTCACTTCACGGATCAAGAGCATCTCCCCATTACTTTTAAATAAAAATGAGCCTCTCATTTGGGTCTTCTCAAGGAAATCCCAATCTCTATTCCGAAGAGTCTTCCCTAAAAGATGGCCCTGATCAGGAAGACATTTTATTTTCTATTTGCTATGTTCTTCATTTTGGTTCAACTGCCATCAGGTAAGTAAAAATGGATGGGATTTTGATTGGGCAATTTTCAAAATGTATTTTGTTTTGAATTTAGGGTGCCAGGCAGGACTTGATTTTTCCCAACCATTTCCATCAGGTAAGTTAAATCTCTTGTATATAATTATTTTTAAAGCTCCCTCAGCAGCTCTTTCTTGGCACAGGTGAGTTTGCTGTCTGTGAGTCGTGCAAGCTTGGTCGGGGAAAATGCAGGAAGGAGTGCTTGGAGAATGAGAAGCCCGATGGAAATTGCAGGCTGAACTTTCTCTGCTGCAGACAGAGGATCTGACAAACCAGACCAGCACACTTCTGGCCTTAGAAGCAGACCTGGATATTCAAAGAAGTTCAAGAGAAGTTATGTGGCTTATCCAAATCACACAGTGAGTGAGTCTCAGAATCATTCTCATTTCTTTCTCCCTTTGTTACGTTTTATTGCTTATTTTTTAAAGATGACTTTTTTTCTTTTTTTTTTTTTTTGAGAAGGAGTCTCACTCTGTCGCCCAGGCTGGAGTGCAGTGGCTCGATCTTGGCTCACTGCAACCTCCACCTCCCGGGTTCAAGCAATTCTCCTGCTTCAGCCTCCCAAGTAGCTGGGACTACAGGCGCATACCGCCATGCCTGGCTAATTTTTGTATTTTTACTAGAGATGAGGTTTCACCATGTTGGCAAGGCTGGTCTCGATCTCCTGACCTCAGGTGATCTGCTCGCCTTGGCCTCCAAAAGTGCTGGGATTATAGGCATGAGCCACCATGCTGGGCGAGATGACCTTTAAAAAACATCAAGACATGAGTGTGTACCTAGTATCTGCTCAATCAGATACCACTACTATGTATATGTAGAGTACCTTACAATTTATGAAGTATTTTCCATACTTCTCTCATATGACTCATGATTACCTTATGAGGTAGGTTTTATTACTGCCATTTACATTTGAAAATATTGAGGCTCAAGAGGCTGTTAATTCTTCAGAGCCATAGCTAGGATCCAGTAACTGCTGTGCACATTGCTGTCATGTTTTATGTATCCATCTATATGTACTAACTATGTTAATGGAATAATAATTCTATCAAATATAATACATTATTTTTATATTCACATTATTTCTTGGTTTGTCTAAATATTGTCATTCATTGATTCTAGTACTTATGGTGTATTTACCTGTGAAAGAAAATGATTAGAGATTAACTTAAAATGTTCAACACAGAATATGCATAAATGGTTGACTGTCTAATTTTGCCTTGTGAAATAAAATCCAGCTTCACAAAATAAAGGCCAAAATTACCAGCCCTATGACCAGTGACTTGAACTTGGTTACTTAGTTTTAA